GAGACCCTGTCTCGAAAAAAAAAAAAAAATTCAGAGGTGAAGACTGCTTTAACCAGGGTGGTCAGGAAATGTCTCTCTGAGGCAGTGACATCCGGGCTGACGTGAAAGATGAGAAAGAGTCAGGCAAGTGAACAGAAGACCAGACAGCCAGTGCCAAGGGCCTGTCGCAGGAATGAGCTTGGTATGTTTGGGGGACAGAAAGAAGGGCACTGTGGCCGAAGAGCAGTGGATGAGGAGAGAGTGGCCAAAGAAGGTGTGTAAACAACCTGAGCTTTGTTTTGAGAAGAACATTGGCTGGTATAGAAAGAAAGACTTTGGAGGCAAAGTAGGGAGCCTCGGAGGCTGCTGCCATTGTCCGGGTAAGCTGATGGTGCCGAGACCAGGTGCCATGACTGGAGGTGGTGAGAAATGGTCCTATGCAGGAGACCTGGAGACACCGCTAGCTTGAGTCCTGAGGTGGGGAGGAAGGGAGAGGGAGGGATGGAGCCAGGCTCCAAGGTTTTGGCTTGAGCAGCTGAGATGGGGTGGCAAGGGAGCAGAGGTAGGGCTGACGATCAGGAGCGGGTTTTTGGGCCGAGTCCTCTGCAGTGCCCATCTGACACCCACTGGATGCGCAGAGTGGGCAGCTGGCTATGAGTCTGGAACTCAGAGAAGCTGTTCGCTCCGGAAATACAAACCTGGGGCTCATAGCCATATAAATGTCATTTAAAGCCACGGGACTGGATGAGATCATTAAGGCAGAAGGTCTAGGTCGAAAGAAGAGGGCCAGGACCACTACCTGTAAAATGAGCCAATGACACCTACACCCACGGGGCTCTCGCGAGGTGTCACGTGAACGCACCCAGCGAGCCCTGGAACCAGGCAGAGAATCGCGGCAGCCCCGGGGGCGGGGCTTCCAGGGGGCGGGGTCATACGGGGGCGGGGCCGAGGGACCAAGCGGCCGCTCCTGGCCGGAGGGCGGCCGGGTCGGTGACGTCACCGCATGACTGGGTTTTTATGAATGAAAGGAATCCTGTGAGTGAGTAATTCCGGGAAGCTCGCCTTACAACTCCGCGCGGCCTCGGCCCCCTGCGCCGCCCGCCCCACAACAAAACTCAGCGCAGCGCTCCCGGGCGCCCGGTTCAGAGCGACCTGCGGCTCAGAGCGGAGGGGAGACTGACCGGAGCGCGGATCGGGACAGCGGCCGGGACAGCGGCGAGACGCGCGTGTGTGAGCGCGCCGGACCAAGCGGGCCCAGAAGCGGGTGAGGAACGCGGGACCAGGAGGACGGTGCGCGGGACCCCAAGGCGGCAGGGTTTCTGAAACAGTGACTTTGACCTCCTTTCTACCCTAGGTCTGCAGCCCAGAGGGCACCTTCTGCAAACATGTCTGTGGATCCCCTATCCAGCAAAGCTCTAAAGGTGAGGAGGCAGCCTCTGTCAACCCAGTGAAGTCCCCTGGACCTCAGTTTCCTCATGCCCGCAGATCAAGCGAGAGCTGAGCGAGAACACGCCGCACCTGTCGGACGAGGCGCTGATGGGGCTGTCGGTGCGCGAGCTGAACCGGCATCTGCGCGGGCTCTCCGCCGAGGAGGTGACACGGCTCAAGCAGCGGCGCCGCACACTCAAAAACCGTGGCTACGCCGCCAGCTGCCGCGTGAAGCGCGTGTGCCAGAAGGAGGAGCTGCAGAAGCAGAAGTCGGAGCTGGAGCGCGAGGTGGACAAGCTGGCGCGCGAGAACGCCGCCATGCGCCTGGAGCTCGACGCGCTGCGCGGCAAGTGCGAGGCGCTGCAGGGCTTCGCGCGCTCCGTGGCCGCCGCCCGCGGGCCCGCCACGCTCGTGGCGCCGGCCAGCGTCATCACCATCGTCAAGTCCACCCCGGGCTCGGGGTCTGGCCCCGCCCACGGCCCGGACCCCGCCCACGGCCCGGCCTCCTGCTCCTAGTGCCCGCCCCCGCCATGCCTCAGCCACGCCCCTCCGGCCTCAGCTCCCTCCCCAAAGTGCCTGAGCGCCGCCTCTGTGCCCAGGTCCCATTTCTCTGCAGCACTGGCCCCTTGGTGCACACACATTCCCTTCGTGGGCCCTGTCTTCCTCTTGCAGCCCCCCAAACTGGGACCGAATGACCCTGGGAAGGGGAACTTGGGTAGGTTGGGGATGGGGCAGAGGTCTGGATCTGGGATCGCCCTTGGCTGAAAGTTTAGCCTTTTTAGATTGAGAGATACAGAGCCGGCTTAGAGAACAGCTGTTGGGGGAGAAGAGGGCACCCCTCATCTTGGAAACTGCTCTTATTGTGCCAATATGCCCTCCAAACCCTCCCAGGATTCAAAGCTAGGTTTGGCTGTCTGTGACTTACGGGACCGTCCTGCTGAGAAATTGCACTGAAGAGATGCCCCCACCTCTGGTTGGGCCTGGGGGTGCCTGGCCTTCCGAAACTAAAAGAGTGGGTGGGAAGACTAGTGAAACCCAGTTCACGGATGGGGAAACAGGCCTGAGGTCACATTTCACTTAGTGGTTGTGTTGGGACCAAAACCTGGGTGTCCTCACTGCTGCCCTGAGTCCAGCCATGGTTTTCAGGGGGACAGTGGACAGGGACTCAGAAATGTGGTGGGAGGGCCTCCCTGGCTTGGGAGACCGCTCTCTGCAAGGGAGGGGGAGAGAAGCAGAGGGAGAGAGAAGGTGACACGGATGGAAGAGTGGGAAGGAGCTGGCCTGGCTCAGCCCTAGGCTGTCCCTGCAGCCAGGGTGTCCGGGGGCTGGCCAGTCAGAGAAAGGGGGCCATGGACTGCTGTGGCAAATAGGGAGACAAGGAGACAGACCCTGCAGTCCTACTACAGTCTGGAGTGGGGTCCTAAGAAGAAGGGTCCCACCTCAACCCCTGTCAGTGTCCACTGTGGGGTGGGGGCTGACCCCTGCCTTTGATTGTCATTCTCCTGGGAAGCCCAGTCTCAGTCCCTCCCCCAACACTGTCCACACTGCCCCTCCCCACTGTTTATTTATTGCACGGATCTAAGTTATTCTCCCCAGCCAGAGCCCGAGCTCCTGCTCCCTGGGAAAAGTGGCGTATGGCCCTGAGCTGGGCTTTATATTTTATATCTGCAAATAAATCACATTTTATCTTATATTTAGGGAAAGCCGGAGAGCAACAACAAAAAATGTTTAAGCCGGGCGCGGTGGCTCACATCTGTAATCCCAGCACTTTGGGAGTCCAAGGAGGGGGATCGCTTGAGTCCAGGAGTTTGAGACCAGCCTGGACAACATGGTGAAACCCCATCTCTACAAAAAATACAAAAATTAGCCATGCATGGTGGCTCATGCCTGTAGTCCCAGCTACTTGGGAGGCTGAGGCAGGAGGATCACTTAAGCCCAGAAGGCAGAGGTTGTAGTGAGCTGAGATCGCACCACTGCACTCCAGCCTGGGCAACATAGCAAAATCCTGTCTCAAAAAAAAAGTTAAAAAATATTGCCCGGCTCCTAGAATTTATTTATTTCCTGACTTACAGCAAGCGAGTTATCGTCTTCTGTATTTTGTAGACTTTCTAAATAAAGTCAAATTCTTTCTTTTTCCACAGAGAATAAATGTGTATCCTGGACTATGTTTTTTGGCG